ATTCTTATGCTGGGTTTCCAGTGCGAAGAATCCGTTGGGCCCCCACGTGTCCCCCGCATCCAGTGGCGGAGCTGCTGCCTTATCCTGGGACTGCGAGGGGCTGACCGGTGTTGGTTCCGTGTGGACCCACCATGACCTGCCTCTGCATCCTTGCCTGGCTTCCATGCCCATCTGGGAAGGACAGGGCCAGAGGGAGACACTGCCTCACATGGAGGCTGGGCTGCCTCCCCAGTGCTGCCTCCCCAGTGCTGCTCCCCCAGTGCTGCTCCCCCAGTGCTGCCCCCCCAGTGCTGCCCCCCCATTGCTGCCTCCCCAGTGCTGCCCCCCCAAGTGCTGCCCCCCCAGTGCTGCCCCCCCAGTGCTGCCCCCCCAGTGCTGCCTCCCCCAAGTGCTGCCCCCCCAGTGCTGCCCCCCCAGTGCTGCCTCCCCAGTGCTGCCTCCCCATGCTGTTTCTGGGCTGGGAAGAAGGTGAAAGCTGTTTTCATGCAAACCTATGGGAGGGGAAAAGCTTCCCCCAAAGTCTGCCGGCAGCATGTGTGCAGGGCGCATTCTCAGATGTCAGGTCCGTGCAGCGTCCTGCAGGGTGGCAGGTGGCGGACCTCAGAGCGGGGCCTTTCCCTCCAGGGCGAAGGGTGCCGAGGTCACAGGAAGTCCCGACCTAGGCCCTGGGTCCCACGCCAGAGCTCCCACTCCTGCAGACCTGACCTTGCGTGTCGATGTTGAGACTAATACGTGCGGGCTGGTGTCTCTCAGTAGCAAGATCAGCCCTGTCTCAAGGACCGTTTCCATTAAACTGAGTTTCTGAAATGATTTCTTTGTGAAATGTGTGGCTTCCATTAACTCACCTTTGGTATGTCTCGTTGTTTTAGGATGGGAGTCCCAGCTTCTGGAGACGGGGTTCCTGGGGATCTTCCTGTGCCCTCTGTGGACGCTGTCAAGGCTGCCCCAGCATACCCCCACATCCCGGATTGTCCTGTGGGGCTTCCGGTGGCTGATCTTCAGGATCATGCTTGGAGCAGTAAGTGGAGCTCTTCTGCGTGGTGTTTGGGGAATAACGGTGGCTCTTCTAACCTGTGAGGCTTCTAGGAGAGGTGAGGCTGTTTCCTTCCTCCCCCGCCGCCCTCTGTCCTCCTGTCGGCCTGGCCTGGCCAGCTGCGCACTCTTCTGCCCCTTCAGGGGCCTGTGTTTGAATGCTGGGGACCGGCTGGCTTTTCCCGGGCATGCTCATGATCCCTGTTTCTGGGACAGAACCACACCTCTGAGTCTGTTTCAGGAGGAGACTCAGAGAGGAGCACTGGACGCCCTGCTTCCCCCACCAGCCCTCCTGAGCTTCCCCCACCAGCCCTCCTTTGCTTCCCGGAGTGTCCGAAATATTTCAGAGCTCGTTTTTAAATGACAGAGTCTCAGGCCATGGTGGGCGCGTTGGCAGACATATTCAAGGGTGAGGGAGGTATGAGACCCGCCGTCCTGACGCTCAGGGAAAGCGCGGCCTCCTCATGGTCTCTTGGCTGCGTCCTTCCTCCCGGGTGCTTTGCCTGCTTGGCTTTGACGTCTCTCAGGACGACCAGACTGTCCAGGTTCCCTGCTGAGCCCCGGGGTGGGGGTGGCGGGTTCCCTCCTGGGCCCTGGTGTGGGGGCGGCGGGCTGTGCGTGCTTCCTGCCCAGCCAGGGGCTGCTCATCTGCGTCTGCCCTGCAAACGGTGAATCACATGCCAACCCCCTGTTCAGCTTCAGTAATGTGACCTCTGAGTTCACAAAAACACGATGTGCACTTTAAAAGCAGGAGCGACGTGGTCCTTTTGACGTCTGCCACACTGACCAGAGCTACGCAGCTCTCACCTGCTCTTCCGCTTCACGTGGTTTGGTAGTAAGATTTTCATTTTGGGCTGGAATGATAAAATCTTCATGTTTTTGTGTTGGAAACCATGTCGTACAGATATGCTCTCTGAGCATCTGTTTGCTTAAGTGTTTCGTGGAGGATTCGCTGAAGACGTACGAAGAGTTGGGCACTGCCCCAAGGAACTTGTGCCTGCCCCACCCGACAGCGCGCTCACGCCAGGGCCACGGCCAGAGTGTGCCGCCGTCTCGGCCACTCCTTCAGTCCGGAACGTTCCTCTTCTCTCCCTGGCCTCGAGGCGTGGCTGCCGTGCCTGTGTTCAGCTTCAGGTCATGCCGCAGGCAGGGGCCCGAGTGCTGGGCGGCTCCTCCCACCCTGTCCCCCCGGGGCAGCTGCGGACACTTGGGACACCCAGTCCTAAGACAGCACTGGCCACGGACTCAGGAAGCGATGACTCCACGTGGTTTGGGGTATCATGTAGCATGAAGTGTGGCTCGGTGTAGCGTGTAGCATGGTTCAGTGTAGTGTGTAGCGTGGCTTGCTGTAGCGTGTAGCATGGTTCTGCATAGCGTGGCTTGGTATAGCGTGTAGCGTGGCTCTGTGTAGCGTGGCTCAGTATAGCGCATAGCGTGGTTCTGTGTGGCGTGGCTCGCTGTAGCGCATAGCGTGGTTCTGTGTGGCGTGGCTTGGTGTAGTGTTTAGTGTGCTTTGGTGCACTGTGAGGGGCTGTCTGGGCCCATTCCTCACCGTGTGTTCCCTGCATCGTAACGTCCATGTCTGGGCATAGCTCTTCTTTCCATCTCGTTCAGCTCGGGGCTCTGTCCCCCTGTGGCTCCCATCTTCCCCAGCGCCCTCCTTTTCCCTCCCCCTCACTCACATCCCTGCGTCTCACCTTGCGCCAGCCCTTAGCCAGTGCTGCAGAAACGTCAGCCATGCATGGAGTGAACTGGCCATTTCTTGAGGTGCTCCCTGGTGGTATGCGAGCACCTAATTCCCTTTATTCCTTTTCTGGGAGGGTTACATGGCCTCTCATGATGAGCACTTGCCGGGGTTGGGAGGGGTCACTGCAGGCTCAGCTGCACTAGCAGGAGACCCACAGAGAGGGACCTCAACACCAGGGCCCCTCTCACCCCCCAGGACAAGGTGTCCAGAGGGTTGTCCCAGGCAGGGAGCCTCCAGCTTTCCTCTCTGCCCTCTGTGGCATGCCAGCTTCAACCCAGGTGTTCCTGCCCCAGCCGCACGGGGGTGGTGGGCACCCGTCCGCAATGTCACTGCATACCTGTGGATGGCGGGCACCGGGGCATCCCTGACAGGTTGGTTTTCTGGGGCTGTGGGGAGTCTTGGGTGCTTACTCTAGGTCCTCACTGTTTTTACTGTGTGAACCCTGCGGGCTGGCTCCGCCTCCCAGGAGCCGCTCCCGCATGCTGCAGCCTGGTGACCTCTGGGCTGGTGAGCTCAGCCTCTGTCCACGAGGCCAGGTGTCTGGGGAGGGCACTGGAAGCAGCTGGAGGCAGCAGGGCCTGACCTGCCCCATCCCCTCGAGGGCACGAGCAGGCCCCCAGGGCTTGTCAAGGGCCAGGGCCTTCCCATCTCTGCCTCCTTGCCTGGTCGGGTGTGCTCGGGGCCATGGCACAGCGGGAGGGAAACATGGGTGGGTGGGGTCTTTGGAGAGCTTTCTGGACGTGGTGTCGGGCAGGGTCCTGGCTGAGGGGTGCGTGAGTGGCTGCAGACAGTTGGCCATGGCTTGTTGGAGGAGGGCATAGCTGCAACCCGGCATCCAGATCGCGCAGGAAAGTGGGATGCTGTCTCCGGGTTTACTTTTCCATTTAATTAGAAATACTAGAGATGTTTCCATGGCTCCTTTTAATGGAACATTGAAATTCTTCATTGTCTCCAGCCAGAATACAGATATTCTCACAGGCTGTGGGTCCTGATCTTTCCAGGGCTTAGTTTTAGGTTCCACCCTCTGCTGGCTTGAATATGCACAGATGTGGATGCAGCATTTCCAAGGACTCTGTGGACAGCAGCCGGGTGGGGGAAGCGCTGTCAGGCCGAAGCCCTGGGAGAGAAGCAGAGCTCCAGGGAGAGGAGCCGGCCCCGCAGAGGAGCCGCCAGGCGGTTGTATGCAAAGCTCCTGGTGCCAAGAGTTGAACAGCTCCCACAATGCCTAGTGGATGCAGGGACTCATCTGCTCATGGGAAGCACCTTTTATGGCATTTTGATTGATTGCTAGTGCCAGCTGGAGAAGAAATTATCAGGTGCACTAAAAGGTATAATTACTTGATAGACTCCTGTGTTGGGTGTGATTAATGTTCCTTTGGTGGAAAGCAGAGGGTGAGTTGATAAGAAAGTGACAGCAGCAGAGTGTCCACCTGCTGATGAACCACCCTGTGGACAGAGCCGGCTAGGAAGGCACGCACACCCCTTCCCCCGCTCGCGCACTTGGGTCACAACCAGCGCCGCACCGTCAGCTTGGCGGATTCACTCAGAAACCAGCACCTGTGGTTCTGTGGCCTGGAGGGTTTCAGATGCCCTAACCACTGGGTTCCTCAGAGCCATCTCAGGGGGAGCCCCGTGGCCCTCCCGATGAGGGTGCCAAGCAGAAGGGAAGGAGAAGCCACAGCCTCTGTGCCCGCCGGAGCTGGACGTCAGCTGCAGGCCTCAAGGCCACCACACAAAATCAGTTGTATTTCTTTTTTTTTTTTCTTTTTGAGATGGAGTCTCGCCTTGTCACCCAGGCTGGAGTGTAGTGGCACGATCTCGGCTCACTGCAAGCTCTGCCTCCTGGGTTCACGCCATTCTCCTGCCTCAGCCTCCCGAGTAGCTGGGACTACAGGAACCTGCCATCACGCCTGGCTGATTTTTTGTATTTTTAGTAGAGACTAGGTTTCACCGTGTTAGCCGGGATGGTCTCGACCTCCTGACCTTGTGATCCACCTGCCTCAGCCTCCCAAAGTGCTGGGATTACAGGCGTGAGCCACCACACCTGGCAAATCAGTTATATTTCTATATGCTGGGAGAAAATGTCAAAATGAAAATGTTAAGTATAGCATTTATAATAACATTCAGAACCATAAAATAGGAAATTTTAACAAAAGAAATGCAGCCTGTATGCCTCGAAAGATAGCACACATTGCTGAAAGTAAGGAACACTTCAGTAAATGGAGAGGTATACCATGTTCATGAATCAGTCTTCATATTGTTAAACTGTCCATCGTCACCAATTTGAGCTATAGATTCCATGACATCCCAAGCAATCCCAGAAGGATTGTTTTTTCCAGAAACAGATAAACTGACTCTTAGATGTATATGGAAATGCCAAGGACCTACATAGCCAAAACAATTTTGAAGAAGAATAAAGATGCAGGAGGAGTCACACTACTTGATTCCAGGATTTACTGAAAAATGATCGTAATGAAGACAGTGTGACACAGGTGTGTGGAGGGTTCCCTCGAGGGACAGAACTAACAGGAGAAATATATATATAAAGGGGTTTATTGAGTATTAACTCCACGATCACAAGTCCCCACGATAGGTTGCCCGCAAGCTGAGGAGCAAGGAGAGCCGGTCCCGAGTCTCAGAACGGAAGAACCTGGAGTCCCATGTTTGAGGGCAGGAGGCGTCCAGCACAGAAGAAAGATGCGGGCTGGGAGGGTAGGCCCGTCTCCCCTCTTCTCCTTTTTCTGCCTGCTTTATATTCTCTGGCGGCTGATGAGATGGTGCCCACCAGATTAAGCTTGGGTCCGCCTTCCCCAGCCCCCTGACCCAAACAGGAATCTCCTCTGGCAACACCCTCACAGACACACCCAGGATCAGTACTTTGCATCCTTCAACCCAATCAAGCTGACACTCAGTATTAACCATCACAAGGCGTGAGGACAGATAGCTGCATCCGCAAAATAGAGAACCAAGAAATAGTCCCACACCAAAGTCAGGATCAAATGATTCCTGGACAAGCCACCAAGTCAATTCAACTGAGAGAAAGAAGCCTTTGCACCAGTTGGTGCTGGAAGTTCTGGATATGCACCTGGATAAGTGAACCCCCCTCCGTCACCACACACAAACGTTAATTTGAGATGGATTGCAAACATAAAAGCTAAAACCATTAACACTTCTTGAAGGTAACATAGAATATTTTGTAATGTTATGATAGGCAAAAGTCTCTTAGGACACACAAAAAAATTAACCATAAAAGAAGAAAATGGCTGGGTGCAGTGGCTCACACCTTTAACACCAGCATGTTAGGAGGCTGAGGCAGGAGCGTCCCTTGAGCTCAGGAGTTCAAGCCCAGACTGGGCAACATAGTGAGACCCTGAAAGAAAAAGAAACAAACACATACATTGGACTTCCTCAAAATTAAAGTCTTCTGTTCTTCAAAAGACACCACCGAGAAAATGACAAGGCACAGATCAGGAGAAAATATTCACAATGCCATTATGCCTGACAAGGAACCTGTATCTGGAATACATAAAGAATTCATAAAGTTCAATAATAAAGATAATTTGATTTTTTAAAGAGGGAAAGGATTTTAGCAGGCACTTCACAAAAGGAAACATGCAAATGGCTCTCACGGCACTTGAAAAATCCCTCAGATGCACTGGCTATTAGGGAAATGCTGAGCGTATCTACATTGAGACAATTCCTCCCCCCAAGAACAGCTGAAATTAAACTGAGATACTTCCTCCTCACAAGAACGGCAGTGCAGAAGTCACCACCACACAGCAGAGACGGGCGTCCTGTGGGCAGTGCAGAGTTCACCACCACGCAGCAGAGACGGGCGTCCTGTGGGCAGTGCAGAGGTCACCACCACGCAGCAGAGACAGGCGTCCCCACGGGCAGTGCAGAGGTCACCACCATGCAGCAGAGACAGGCATCCTGTGGGCGGTGCAGAGGTCACCACCACGCAGCAGAGACAGGTGTCCTGTGGGCGGTGCAGAGGTCACCACCACGCAGCAGAGACAGGCGTCCTGTGGGCAGTGCAGAGGTCACCACCACGCAGCAGAGACAGGCGTCCTCACAGGCAGTGCAGAGGTCACCACCACGCAGCAGAGACAGGCGTCCCCACGGGCAGTGCAGAGGTCACCACCACACAGCAGAGACAGGCGTCCTGTGGGCGGTGCAGAGGTCACCACCACGCAGCAGAGACAGGCGTCCTGTGGGCGATGCAGAGGTCACCCCACGCAGCAGAGACAGGCGTCCTGTGGGCGATGCAGAGGTCACCACCACGCAGCAGAGACGGCCGTCCCCACAGGCAGTGCAGAGGTCACCACCACGCAGCAGAGACAGGCGTCCCCACGGGCAGTGCAGAGGTCACCACCACACAGCAGAGACAGGCGTCCTGTGGGCGGTGCAGAGGTCACCACCACGCAGCAGAGACAGGCGTCCTGTGGGCGATGCAGAGGTCACCCCACGCAGCAGAGACAGGCGTCCTGTGGGCGATGCAGAGGTCACCACCACACAGCAGAGACGGGCGTCCCCACAGGCAGTGCAGAGGTCACCACCACGCAGCAGAGACAGGCGTCCCCACGGGCAGTGCAAAGGTCACCACCACACAGCAGAGATAGGCGTCCTGTGGGCGATGCAGAGGTCACCACCACGCAGCAGAGACAGGCGTCCTGTGGGCGGTGCAGAGGTCACCACCACGCAGCAGAGACGGGCGTCCCCACAGGCAGTGCAGAGGTCACCACCACGCAGCAGAGACAGGCGTCCTGTGGGCGATGCAGAGGTCACCCCACGCAGCAGAGACAGGCGTCCTGTGGGCGATGCAGAGGTCACCACCACGCAGCAGAGACAGGCGTCCCCACAGGCAGTGCAGAGGTCACCACCACACATCAGAGACAGGCGTCCTGTGGGCGATGCAGAGGTCACCACGACGCAGCAGAGACAGGCGTCCTGTGGGCGATGCAGAGGTCACCACCACGCAGCAGAGACAGGCGTCCTGTGGGCGATGCAGAGGTCACCACCACGCAGCAGAGACAGGCGTCCCCACAGGCAGTGCAGAGGTCACCACCACACAGCAGAGACAGGCGTCCCCACAGGCAGTGCAGAGGTCACCACCACGCAGCAGAGACAGGCGTCCCCACGGGCAGTGCAAAGGTCACCACCACACAGCAGAGACAGGCGTCCTGTGGGCAGTGCAGAGGTCACCACCACACAGCAGAGACAGGCGTCCTGTGGGCAGTGCAGAGGTCACCACCACGCAGCAGAGACAGGCGTCCTGTGGGCGATGCAGAGGTCACCCCACGCAGCAGAGACAGGCGTCCTGTGGGCGATGCAGAGGTCACCACCACACAGCAGAGACGGGCGTCCCCACAGGCAGTGCAGAGGTCACCACCACGCAGCAGAGACAGGCGTCCCCACGGGCAGTGCAAAGGTCACCACCACACAGCAGAGATAGGCGTCCTGTGGGCGATGCAGAGGTCACCACCACGCAGCAGAGACAGGCGTCCTGTGGGCGATGCAGAGGTCACCACCACGCAGCAGAGACAGGCGTCCTGTGGGCGATGCAGAGGTCACCACCACGCAGCAGAGACGGGCGTCCCCACAGGCAGTGCAGAGGTCACCACCACACAGCAGAGACAGGCGTCCCCACGGGCAGTGCAGAGGTCACCACCACGCAGCAGAGACAGGCGTCCCCACGGGCAGTGCAGAGGTCACCACCACACAGCAGAGACAGGCGTCCTGTGGGCAGTGCAGAGGTCACCACCACGCAGCAGAGACAGGCGTCCTGTGGGCAGTGCAGAGGTCACCACCACGCAGCAGAGACGGGCGTCCCCACAGGCAGTGCAGAGGTCACCACCACACAGCAGAGACAGGAGTCCTGTGGGCAGTGCAGAGGTCACCACCACGCAGCAGAGACAGGCGTCCTGTGGGCAGTGCAGAGGTCACCACCACGCAGCAGAGACAGGCGTCCTGTGGGCAGTGCAGAGGTCACCACCACGCAGCAGAGACGGGCGTCCCCACAGGCAGTGCAGAGGTCACCACCACACAGCAGAGACAGGAGTCCTGTGGGCAGTGCAGAGGTCACCACCACGCAGCAGAGACGGGCGTCCCCACAGGCAGTGCAGAGGTCACCACCACACAGCAGAGACAGGCGTCCCCACAGGCAGTGCAGAGGTCACCACCACGCAGCAGAGACAGGCGTCCCCACGGGCAGTGCAGAGGTCACCACCACACAGCAGAGACAGGCATCCTGTGGGCAGTGCAGAGGTCACCACCACGCAGCAGAGACAGGCGTCCTGTGGGCAGTGCAGAGGTCACCACCACGCAGCAGAGACGGGCGTCCCCACAGGCAGTGCAGAGGTCACCACCACACAGCAGAGACAGGAGTCCTGTGGGCAGTGCAGAGGTCACCACCACGCAGCAGAGACAGGCGTCCTGTGGGCAGTGCAGAGGTCACCACCACGCAGCAGAGACGGGCGTCCCCACAGGCAGTGCAGAGGTCACCCCACACAGCAGAGACAGGCGTCCTGTGGGCGATGCAGAGGTCACCACCACGCAGCAGAGACGGGCGTCCCCACAGGCAGTGCAGAGGTCACCACACTGAGCCAGACTGTCCTCGGCCTTCCCTGGGTTGAGCACCGGATGAAAACCATGTGCTTTGAGCCCTGGAAAGACAATCAGCCCAGCCAGAGCCAGAGCCTGAAACAGGCAGCCCCCAGGGCGCAGCTGCAGGAAGCCGCATCCTCTCGTGGGCTCCAGCAAGGCGGGGGACGCTGTGTTCCCTCAGTGGCTTCTTGGTGCCCCTTGATGTCCAGGAGTGTGAGGTGAGGTGAGGGCTCTGAGCTGGGAAGCTGACAAGTCAGGGAGAATGCCAGGCCAGACGCATCGGCCTGCGGGGGCTGGAGCAGAGCCTGGCACTCACTGTACTTGCTCCGTCTCACTCCGGCTGCTGCGCTGGCCCAGGGCTGTCCACCCCAGGCGTGTGGCAGAGCAAGCCTGGCTCCCAGAGCTCCCCTCAGGCCCTGGAGCGGCAGGCAGTGGGCATCCTCAGCCCAACCCATGTCCGTGCCATGCACAGGATAGCTGAGCTTGCCGCTGCCACAGGGTGTCAGCGGGTTGGGGCAACAGACAGGGCCCCAGTGCTGGTGGCCAGGCTGGCTGTATGTGTGGGTTGGCTGCCACCTGACTGCACTGAAACAAGAACCACCCCCACCCCACCCCCCACTGCTCTCCACCCGGTTCGGGGCCGGCCCTGGCTGGGCTTCGTGGATCCTCAGGTTGTGCGGGTCATGGCTTCCTGGGGCTGGGCCAGAGCCATCATGGAGTCAGCACGGTTCCTTGCAGACACAGGCGGGGCAGGCGGCGCCTCTCCACCTTCCTTGCCTCAAGCTGCGGGGACAGCACCAAAAAGCCACGTGGACCCAGATGGCCTCGCCGGACTTCCTGACTCAGGGCTGTCTCCAGCCTACATCCCACCGGGGCTGCACGCACAGACGGCTTCTCCTGGAGCCCTGGAGCATTTCCCCCGTGTTTCGGCCAGGTTTTCTGCTTTAAATGAGTTTATTTCAGTCGTGTCAAAGTGAAGGTCTCTTTCACTCAGGACGTGATCAATGGCGTGGCCATCAAGTCACAGCGTTGAAGGCAACAGATGGCCTTTAATGACGCTATTTTAAAAAATAATTTCCCCTTTCTTTCCCCATCCTGGTTTTGTGAGGACAGAGCATCGGCATCTCAGGGCGGGGGTGGGTCTGCCTACTCTGTGGCCAGCACGCAGCAGATCCCTGTAGGTGGAGCCCCACAGCTCTGTGTCCCGGCACCTCTGTGCCACCTGCACAGGGGCAGAGGGTGGGTTTTCCGTGACGCCCCCTGGAGCCAAACCACCGTTGATCACTTCCTCCTGATGAACTGGGCTGTGTTGGGGTGCAGAGGTCTCGGTTGCGTATGTTCTGGGAATTGAGCCAGGGTCCTTGTTGCTGGGAATTCTCAGACCTGGACAATATCAGTAGAGGAGACCACTTGATTTTTAGTTTGACCCCTGGAGAATTGAAAAGCTGGAAATCTGTTTTCTGTACCTTCCCCCTCCCAACCCTCCCCCGACTCCCTACCTGGCTTCTGTCTGGAGAGGACGTCTGCATGGCTGTCCTGGGGTGGCTGCAGGTGTGCAGATGCTCACCGCCACTGTCTCCCCATTCCTGCTGGAGCCCACTTTGGTGTGAGTGTTTGCCTGGCAGAGGCATCGCAGGCCCACGGGAGGATAAAGAGAAGCCAGAGAACTCATAATTCCAAAAGCTGGCAAAGTTAAAACGTGATGTCTGGCCGGGTGCAGTGGCTCACACCTGTAATCCCAGCACTTTGGGAGGCTGAGATGGGCAGATCACCTGAGGTCAGGAGTTCGAGACCAGCCTGGCCAACATGGTGAAATCCCGTCTGTACTAAAACACACACACACACACACACACACACACACACACACACACACACACACACATAAAAATTAGCAGGTATGCTGGCGGGCGCCTGTAATTCCAGTTATTCAGGAGGCTGAGGCAGGAGAATTGCTTGAACCTGGGAGGCGGAGGTTGCAGTGAGCCAAGATCGTGCCATTGCACTCCAGCCTGGGCAACAGAGTGAGACTCCAGCTCAAAAAAATAAAAGAAAAGAAAAAAGAAAAGAAAATAATAAAATAAATAAAATAAGATGTCCAAACTCACACCTGTGCAGCTTACGGCTCTGCGAGGCTCACACCTGTGTGGCTCATGGCTCTGGAGGGCTCACACCTGGCTACAGCACCCAGAGGTAGGGCCTTCTGATGCTCCTTGTGTGCAAACTGTCTTGGTCCTCATTAACACAAGAAGAAAAAGCAACGGCTGAAATGTGGAATACGTAAGCCCACAGTGTGAACCATTTTGGGGTCAGAATCGAGCAAAGGCCAGGAAGCCATAGCCAGGCTGTGTGATTGCAGGCACCGTGGAAACTCCAGTAACTAAGATGGCACCATGAAGAGCTGCCTGGGATGTTACAGAAGCCTTAGGCCAGTCAGTGTGACAACTTAGATGAGATGGACAAAACCCTTGAAGAAGGGTGCGGGGGAGTGCCGGGTGCAGTGACTTCTTTACTCAAGGAAAGCCAGGATTTGGGACGCGTGTCGGAGCTGAGCCCCACATCTCTCTTTACACCCAGACCTGCTCACCTTTTGTGGGATTCAGGCCCGAGTGTGCGGCATCGTGCAGTGGAGCCTCCGACCCTCACGGGCACGGCACATCCGGCGTCCAGGGCGTGTGCCTCCCACGTGTGTGCTGCCACCCCAAGCCTCGTGGGGTCGGAAGGAAGGTGCCAGGGGCTCAACAGGTTTGCGCCTTCGTCATCTGCTCTTTTCCCACAGGCCCAGGACTGTCTGCAAAGCGCTTTACGCCGAGCATGCTTCACCCCCGAGCCTGCCAGAGGGTCCGCAGCCCATGGGAGGTGTGGGTCATGGGCGGCGCTGAAAGGCAGACGTGGAGCGGTGCTGCCGACATCAAGACCTGACTTTGAAGTCCACAGGCTGCTGCTTGGCATCAGAGCCACTGATGAAATCACATTAAACGTAATGGAATTGGTATCGGCATGCAGCCCTGTGAGGCCAGGATCAGGCAGATGTGCTGCCGTTTCCCTGACAGGCCCGCCCTGGTCCTGGGCAGCCACACTCCAGAACGAGAGTAATTATCCTAATTGCTTTATTGCATCAGTGTGGGGGCAGCTCGGGTAGCTCAGAGGAAAAGGGGCTTCTTTCAGGGCCCATCGGCTTCAGGGCGACATGCTCCACCCGGAAGGGGCAGACCTCTGACTCCGGCACGGAGGCGTCGTGGGAATTTTTAGAAAATGATATCTATGGCATCCTGATCTCTGGCCCCCAGCTGCAGCCCCCTGTGAGGCCGAGGCCCAGACCGGAGTCCCTGAAAGCGCTTTGTGCCTCCGACCTCCGGCGTTTTTGGCAGAGCTGGGGCAGGAGCCGGGGTGCTCCTCGCGGCTGAAGCGCATCAGCCTCCAGGGCGAGGGTGTCTCAGATCCCCGCACAGCCCGTCACACAGCCCCTGGGACAATCACACAGGACAGTGCTCTCCTGTGATCTTCAAAGGATCTCCTGGGTTGTGGGGGTGCAAAATAAAACTCTGCTACAAAGAGCATTAGTAATTCCTCTTCCCAACCGCACA